CCCACAGACTGATGCAACTTCAGTGTGACAACATTTACTGGAAGGCAGGAGGGACTCCAGTTTATATTTATTTTCCTTCCATTAAGCCCTGGTAGTGTAGTGTAAGAAAAAAGTAAGGGCAAAACCAGTTTAACAACCAGATGATTAGTATTAAATTACACGCAGGGGTTTTACATCCAAAATTGGAATTTTTTAAAGCTGAATGCAATCTTGTGGCAGAAAGTTATTTGAAAATCCTTTCTTTATAGCTTTTTATCTATAAACCTCTTGTCCAAAGTTCATATTCTAGCTGATGTTATATACTGATATGACATTATTCAATCTGTCATGGAAAAGTGCTGCGTAGCCTACCCATTGAAAGCAGAATTGAGAGAGTTTCCTAGTGATTGACAGTCGTTTGTCAACACTGAAAACCTTATTGCCCCAAAATACTGAAAGTCACTCGCGGCTGCCTGTGCTCGGGTTTACACCCCACGTTCACACCCCCACCGGATCCCTCCGCACGGGGCACCAGCTCTCGGCCAACTGCAACTACCCCAGGAAGCGTCACCGCGATTCCGGGGCGGGAACATTTGTGGACACTGGGGTCCACTCCTTCAGTCTAGGTTCCCCGCCCCCTCGCCCGGCCCGGCGCCCACTAGCCACAGGGCCCGCTTCCCCCTGGAGATCAGCGCGCACTTCCCGAGCCCTCGTAGCACTCAGAGGTCGCATCCACACCTGGGATGCCTAGGGGGCGCCTCCTGGCCGGGTGTCCCGGGACCCTGCGAACGCAGGAGCAGAATGACGAAGGTGACGAAAGAGATGACGACACGCCGCCTGCCAGGCCGCGGCCGGCAGTGGAGAGCGTCCGCAAACCGCGCCCGGCCAGTACAGGTCACCCGGGCGCTCGCGGCCGCGCCAGTCCCCGGGGGCGCGCGCCCCGCCCCCGCCCCCGCCCCCGCCCCGCCCCGCCCCGCGCCCGCGCCCGCGCCCGGGTTCCCACGGCGCCCGCCCCCGCGCGCCCGGCGCCTCCCTCACGCCCGCCCTCCTTGCCGCCCAGCCGGTCCAGGCCTCTGGCGAACATGGCGCTTGTCCCCTGCCAGGTGCTGCGGATGGCAATCCTGCTGTCTTACTGCTCTATCCTGTGTAACTACAAGGCCATCGAAATGCCCTCACACCAGACCTACGGAGGGAGCTGGAAATTCCTGACGTTCATTGATCTGGTAAGGCCGTCCCCTCCCCCTGCTCGCCCCGCAATGACTCATACCGGCTGTTGTCCCCCTACAGGTTATCCAGGCTGTCTTTTTTGGCATCTGTGTGCTGACTGATCTTTCCAGTCTTCTGACTCGAGGAAGTGGGAACCAGGAGCAAGAGAGGCAGCTCAAGAAGCTCATCTCTCTCCGGGACTGGATGTTAGCTGTGTTGGCCTTTCCTGTTGGGGTTGTGAGTATGATGGAGGATGCATTTAGCCACAAACTTGAAATAAAAGATTTCTTTTTCCTTCCAGTTTGTTGTAGCAGTGTTCTGGATCATTTATGCCTATGACAGAGAGATGATATACCCGAAGCTGCTGGATAATTTTATCCCAGGGTGGCTGAATCACGGAATGGTGAGTGGATTAAAACAAACGGCTTTCTTTTACATGGTGTCTCATTTATTTGTTTAATTTGCAGCTATAGCAACTAGATTCCACCACTTTGGGCTTTTACACAGAACTACAGTATGATCAGCTTGGTTGAAGTTTGGCACTCGACACTCTGCTCAATTGAAGACATATGCACAAAATCACTTACCACATTTTTTAACCTGTTTTTCACACTGGGTAGGCCTGTAATATTTGCATAAAAATATGAAAAGCAACCTTCTGCAGGGAGAGAAGGCAATTAAAAGATGTTGCGACCTTTCTTTCTGCAGCATTTCAAAGCTTAAAGTTTTCTTGGCACGCTTTTCAAACGCCCATCTGACTTTGAAGCAGGCTGCCTCTCCACAGAAAGCTTGCTCCAGCAATGACTAAAGGATTGACCTGGTGCCATGCATGCTGCTCTGCACAAGAAGGACATTTGGAAATGACCTTGAAGCGAAGTTTTGCCAAGTTGATGAAATACGGGCCTTCAAGAAGTGCCATTTCTCAAGCGATGTACAGAAGGGTATCCGCAGCATTGTCAAAAATTACCCCTTAATTTGGTGTTGGATGAACATGAATTTTTAACCTCCATAAGGAATGATACTTGCTCTTGATTTTATTAGTTGCATTTTGTAACAGGTTGGAAAAATTAGGTAATGGAGAACTTTGGCATACCACTTTTGTTTCTTTTAGGTGATTTTTAAAAAACATTTGCTGAAGGAGAGGTTGATGCTCAAAGGGTACAGTGATAAATGGAGAGACGGGAGTTTAAAATGAAGGATAAGCCGCAAATGAGGATGAAGTTAATGGATAGAGAAAAGATGGGAGGAAGAGGTATCTCTCTTTACTCGTAAGCTGCCCATCGATATGATTTAGACTCTAGGAGAGGGGCGTTTCTTTCCTCAGTAGGCACACTCATAGAGTAAACTGTTGCCGCTGTTTAAACATGTTAATTGATGTTGACACCAGTTGTTGCTATACAGTTTTCCATTTTACTGAGCGATGTATTTATGTTGCTGCATAATGTCGCCTGATTGCACTTCTCATGCTGGTGAAGTTGGCTGACATTTCAGGCTCTGGATAACATGAAGCTGTGCTTTAACCTTATTTGGAAGTCAGGGTTAGAGTGGCACTGGAAGGTCTCCTTCAGCTTCCCTTCCTGTGACCTGCCTACTATAACCCTGGCAAGGCTGAGACAGTCCAAGTTTGGGGCAGTCAAGGTGGGACAGCAGAAGATTTCAGGGTACAAGTCATCTATTCTCTTATGCCAGCTCTCAGATTTGTATATAAAATCTGATTCTACACTTCTTTTAACAAATAATAAATAAATAAATAGGACCATCCAACCCCTCTAGAGCTCTCTAAGGAGACTGTAGAAGACTTGTGGCCACTCTCATTTTAAAGATTCTAATAATCTCCACAAAGTAATCCTGGGAAACATACATCTGTAAGACCAGGGAAACATACTGGCAATAGCAACTTCCCAGAACATTCCTTTTTACACTGCCTGGGATTTTTCAATAAGAAATTTGGCATTTCTGTAAATTTAAAGTGTATTCAGTAAAATTAATGCGTTTTTTTCTTAAAAGCTCAAGCCTTCCAGACTCATCATTTTGTAGTTAAAAAAGTAAGCCATGCAACTGAGATAAAAGTCAAAGTTATAGATTATAACTGTTTGCACAACTGTTCACATTTTTAACTTTTTTTATTTTTTGGAGACTTTTTAAGAGTCTCACTGTGTCATCCAGGCTGGAATACACAGTGGCACTATCATGGCTCACCACACCCTTAAACTGCAGGGCTCAAGCAATCCTCCTGCCTCAGCCCCCCAAGTAGCTGGGACCACAGATGTGGACCACCACCCCTGGCTACTTTTTTAAAAATTTTTTTGTAGAGACAATGGGCTCACTATGTTTCCCAAGCTAGAGACAATGGCCTCATTATGTTTCCCAGGCTGGTCTCGAACTCCTGGCCTCAAGCGATCCTCCTGCCTCAGCCTTCCTGAAGTCCTAGGATTACATGCATGAGCTACCACACCCAGCCCCTGCTCACATTTTATATAGTAACTTATTTTAAGAATAGTAAAGTATTTGCAAAATAGTTTTTTAATACAGTAATTTATTATATATTGAAATCAAGCTTGATGATATTTCATTAGGTTTTGCTGAGTGTCATATGCTAAGTTATTTGCTTATGAATTTTTCTCCAATTGCCTGTATTTGGTAAGTTTGCATGGAAAGTTCTGACAGGAAACTCAGAAATATTTCATTGTTTTACCCTACTATCTTTTTTGATGTGTCTTAAAGTTGATTTGCTTTAAATTGCAGTATCATCCTTTTTTTCTGTACCTAAATGTTTTTAACTGAAGAACACAATTTCCCTCAAAACCCTCATCCCTAATTTAGAGCCCTCTTATATTAATATGAGTCATTTTAAATGTATTTCCTGAAACACTTCTCAACTTCGTAAATAAAAAAGAGATATATCTTAGTCCATTCAGGCTACTATAACAAAATAGCACAATTGGGTGGCTTATAAACAACATAAATTTATTTATCATAGTTCTAGAGCCTGGGAAGTCCAAGAGCTGGGTGCCAGCATGGTTGGGTTCTGATGAGGATCCTCTTCCAGATTACAGACTTCCAGCTTCTTGCTGTGTCCTCACATGGTGGAAGGAACAAGTAATCTCTCTGGAGCCTCTTTTAAAAGCCCACCAATCCCATTCATTGAGGATTCCACCCCAGTGACCTAATCACTTCCCAAAGGGCCATCTCCTAATGCTATAACCTTAGAGGTTAGGGTTTCAACATATGAATTTTGAGGGGACAGAAACATTCAGCCCATAGCAGGATGAGAAAAAGAAAGGAAAGTACAACAAAGAACATCAACCATAAGGAACACCATGACTTCTGATATTTAATATCATGGATCACAGATTGTAGGAGTCGAGAAACAGAATAAAAAGACAAGGCCCAGGCCCAGTGAGCTTTTGATGCTTGAGGCTCCTCATGCCCTTGCTCTCCCACTGACCTCAGTGCTCAGCACTGGCTTTCTTCTCCTGGTGATATTTTCCATTTATCTTTTGGTGTAAACATTTTAGAGATGAGAGAAGTAGGGAGCTTATCATTATTTAGTCTGATCAGACAATATCTTCACTTTTAAGTTATGTTCAGAATTTCATTGTCCTGTTCTTTTTAAGAATCATATGAGATTATTTTTGTGTATGTGAATAAACTATGAAGCATTTTCTTACAAAAAACTTCATTCAGTGTCCTGGCACAGATCCTCCAG